TCCCTCCAACGGACTGTAAGCACCACAAGGGCAGAGACTGTATGTGTCTGCTTTAGCACTGTGTCCTCAGTTACAAGGACAAAGCATAGAGTACGCGCTCAGTGAATGCTTTTTGAATGAATTATAATGATTTGCTTCTGTCTGAATTACAAGAGGTGTTTCTGTTTGTCTCCTCTCTGCATTGTAGGCTCCTAGCTCAGGACCTGGCATAAAATTAAGGAAATGAACGTGAGAAACACTTTTGAAATAGTGACAACACATCCAGATGAACATTTTGCAGGACAGCTACACACCCGTTTTAGCTCACCAGCTACCAGTTGTGACTGTGCTCTGCTCTGGGAGATGGCTTAGCTTTGCATAGGACAAAATTCTAATCTAGTTTCGCGCAGTTCTTACGAATTTGTTACAATGAGACGGGCCAAGCTATACAGCCCATTGCGATGAATAAGTAACTTTTTTTTTTTTTTTTTTTTTTTTTTGAGGAAGAGTCTCATTCTGTCGCCCAGGCTGGAGTGCAGTGGCGCGATCTCGGCTCACTGCAACTTCTGCCTCCCGGGATTCAAGAGATTCTCTTGCCTCAGCCTCCCAAGCAGCTGGGATTACAGGCGCCCGCCACCACGCCCGGCTAATTTTTGTATTTTTGGTAGAGACGGGGTTTCACCATGTTGACCAGGCTGGTCTCGAACTCCTGACCTCAAGTGATCCGTCCGCCTCGGCCTCCCAAAGTGCTGGGATTACAGGCGTGAGCCACCGTGCCCAGCCCCGAGAAGTAATTTCTTTTGTTTTCTTTTTAATTAAACAAAAATGTTGCTGAAACGAGCTGAGTGATATAGGAGCTTAAAGAATTGACAAGCTCTAGATTTCATTTCCCCAAACCTCTTTGTCCAGCTCGAACCCACAGAACAGGGACAAAAGTCGACAAAACCCAGCGGTGCCTCACCCAGAAACCTGGCAACGCGGGCGGAACAGAGCCGGTTGGTTGCTCAGTGCGCGTCACTTCCGGGACTCAGGGTCGCAGGGAACTACTTCCGGGGGAGCGGCGCGGCGGCGCGGGAGGTGAGTGCCGCAGCTTTGCGGTGGGGTGGGAACTTGGAACCAGATGATGTTGGGCTCTTTCCAGAAGTCAAATCCTTCCTGGGAGGATGAAGATCTGCCAGCTCTGAGGATTCTGGCTGGGAAGAAAAAGAGCCTCAAGCTTTGAAGGCCATTCCCATGGTAGACAGAGCTGATGTGAAAAGTGGCCATCCTGTTGCCCCAGGCACATGACCTTCTGAAGTGACCAGGCTGAAAGGGAAGCAATACTCGTGTGTAAGTCCGGCTCTGTTTACTTACGAAGGTTGTTTCAATTCAATTTTTTTTTTTTTTTAAACAGGATCTCTCACCCCGTCACTCAGGGTGGCGCAATCACGACTCATTGGCTCACTGCAGCCTAGACCTCCCAGCTGGAGCAATTCTCCTGCCTCAGCCTTCTGAGTAGCTGGGACTACAGGTGTGTACCACCATGTCCGGCTAATTTTTAAAGAAATATGACACTGACCCTTTGCATTTACAAGTTGGTTCTAAAGAGTGGTGAGTCAGAAGAGACGTCAGGCAGCAAGCGACTTGGGCCATGGCCTCTGACCTAGACTTCTCACCTCCGGAGGTGCCCGAGCCCACTTTCCTGGAGAACCTGCTACGGTACGGACTCTTCCTGGGAGCCATCTTCCAGCTCATCTGTGTGCTGGCCATCATCGTACCCATTCCCAAGTCCCACGAGGCGGTGAGTTTTTCCCTGGGAGCCTCAGCTCCTCTGTTTCTCTGTTCCCTGTGTTTCCTGTCAACAGGAGTTCCATGTAGAGGCCTGATTCCATTCCAGTCAGGTTATTGGGTACGAATACCTCAGAGCTGGTGCTATGTACTCCCTACTGTGTGGCATCAACAAGCAGGTGGTGTCTGGCTGCTGCACATTTAGAGATTCTTGGATTGATCGGTGGGTTTAGGTGGTATCAGCTGATCCCTCCATTATAAAAATCCGGTCAGTCTTTCACCTAAGCGGTTTTAGCATCCATTGATGGTCGTTGCTTAGATCCATTATTTCCTTCTGCATCTGTTAGCTGGAATTCTTTAACAAAGACCTTTTCCTTATCACTTGTATGATTACTCTGAATTGCTCTTCATAATGAAAAGCAGGAAAAATGCTTGGTTCTTTCCCTTTATTTATCAATTTTCAAAGTTGTGAGTTCAGACTCTAGCAACTTCCAATGATGACCAATGAAGCTTTGGTTTTCATAGCATTCTGAACATATTTTTAATATATTTAATATGTTTTAGTTTTTTTTTTTTGAGGGCACTTATCTGCCATTAATTTGTTTTTTATGTTCAGTGGGAGCCCCTTTAAGTTGATGTCTTTGTTCTTTGTCATACTTCATTAGTCTTTGATAGCTTCCTTGCTTCATGGTTCAATAAGATGTCACAGGCTCTTTTTTGTGTGTGTGCGAGACAGGGTCTTGTCTGTTGCCCAGGCTGGAGTGCAGTGGCACAATCACAGCTCACTGCAATCTCTGTCTCCCAAGTTCAAGCAATTCTCCTGCTTCAGCCTCCCAAGTAGCTGGGACTACAGGTGTGCCACCATGGCTGGCTAATTTTTGTATTTTTAGTAGAGACACGGTTTTGCCATGTTGCCCAGGCTGGTCACAAACTCTTGGGCTCAAGCCATCCACTTGCCTTGAGCTCCCAAAGTGCTGGAATTATAGGCATGAGCCACTGCGCCTGGCCCCAGGCTCATTTTGTACATTTCCTGCCCCAGTCTTGGAATCAGTCATTTCTCTAAAATGCTCTGGTTCTTTTTAGCTAGAAAATAGTATCTAGAGGCTACAGTTGGGACATTAGAAGTTTTCAGTGCTACTGAGCTGTGATTGCATCTAGGCCTTTCAATAAACAGAAATAGAAAATAAACATTTTTTAAGAAATGAAAAAGTTGTGAGTTCATACTGGTATTTCCAATTCAAATGTAAGGTGATAGTGTTTCTATTTATTTGATTTTATACTAGTGTCTTGTAACTCTTTATCTTATGCTGGAAATCTTGTTCTCAATAACATTAACAAAATGATGTATCTGCTAGATCCTACTGAATCTGAGGTCCCCAGGACCACCCCAGGTTCAGTGATGCACTAGGACTCTCAGCTGTGGCAGTGAAAGGATACCAGGTATGGCGGCACAGGGAAAAGGTACATGGGGCAGAGACTGGAGGAAACAGGCGCAGGCGTCTGAGTGCTCTCCCATTGGATACCCACAGGAAGGATTTGTGGCAATGTGTGTGAAGTGTTATCTAGCAGGGAAGTGAGTTAGAGACTCAGTGCCCACATCTCTTACTGAGGACTGGTTACAGAAGCACCCTTGGCCTAGCATGTACCAAAATTCCAGACTTCCAGAAAGCAAGCAGGTGTTCAGCATGAACCTTATTGTTTACACAGTATAGGCGTGGTGAGCCACTCTTATCATTTCTGGGAATTGTGAGAACCACCTGGAATCCAAGTTCCCAGATGCCAGTCAAGGGCCAACCTTGCAAGCATGCTTCTCTAAGATTAGCAATTTATATTAACTTTATTCTGCTCATCTACAATATACCAGTTACACTTTTAAAATAACTATATTTTTTACTACTAAGACTCAGAATGAAATTTAAGACTTCTTTGTGATTCTTTTTTGGCCTTAAAATATGTCTTTGTGGAGATACAAGGTCAAAATGTTGTGTTTAGTAACTATTTTTCTCTGTGTAGGTCTCCCATCATGAGATATAGTTTGGTTAATTTGCTTCAATCTGTTTTTAATTTTTAGAGATTTTTAAAATTTTGATTTAATTTGTTGTTTTAATTATATAAAACATTTATATACAATATTTCTCAAAGTCAAAACTATATAACAAGGTACATTTACAGAAGTTTCCTTTAATCTCATTCTCCTCCACCCTATTCCCTTCCTTCCCACATAGTTAACAGTTGTTATTAGTTTATCTTTCCTTTGTTTCTTTTTGAAAACAGTAACAAATGCATATATATGTGTATGGTGTGTACATATATATTTATATTCCCCCCTTCATTAAATAAAAGATAGCATACTATTAAACACAGTTTTGCAACTTTCTTTTTTCACTTAAC